TTTTTTTTTTTTTTTTTTTTTTGAGACAGAGTCTCGCTCTGTCACCCAGGCTGGAGTGCAATGGCACAATCTCGGCTCACTGCAACCTCCGCTTCCCGGGTTGAAGCAATTCTCCTGCCTCAGCCTCTCGAGTAGCTGGGACTACAGGCGCCCACAACCACGCCCGGCTAATTTTTTGTGTTTTTAGTAGAGACGGGTTTTCGCCATGTTGGCCAGGCTGGTCTCAAACTCCTGACCTCAGGTGATCCACCTGCCTCAGCCTCCCAAAGTGCTGGGATTACAGGTGTGGCGTGAGCCACCATGCCTGGCCTTACCAATTATTTAACTTTCCTTGAAGGCCCTACGCTCTCTAGTCAGTACGCCTTTGCACATGCTGTTCCTCTGCCTAGAACACCGTCTTGTCCTCACTTCTATCCCCTTCATCCTGCAGGTCCTTCAGGTCTCAGCTTAGATCTGAAGCAAGCTTCTTGGGGAAGGGTTCTTTGGACGCCCCCTCTCTCCATGGGTTAGTTACCATGGATGTGTGCTTCCATATACTTTTCACATTCTAACCATTAACACACAGCTTTGTAGTCGCCTGTTCCCTTGACTTTCCACCTCACTAGGCAGTATCATCATTAACTTTTGCATTCCTTTAACTGAACAAACGTGTGTTACTTGTTAACTATGTGTCATAGTTACACACATACATACACGATAAAGACCCAGACCCTGCCCTTGAGATGAGTAACTGCGTCTCTTCTCTGGGGTCTCGGCGTCTAACAGCGTCAGGTCCAAAGCGCTTGTTGAACGAATGAACCAAGGAACGAGTGAATGAACGAATGAATGCCCGCGAAGGACGTGGTGCCGCGCGGTCTTCTGGGAATCGTAGTCCCCTGGTTCGGGCCTGTCTTTACGGCGCAGGCGTATTCACATGGAGGCCGTGTTGCTGTTAATGCGCATGTCCCGGAATGCGGCTGGGAGGACTGCGCATGCTCGAAGGGTGGGGGTTGAGGCCGACGGGGCGCCGTACGGCGGAGGCGGGGTTTCAGTGGCTTCTGGTGCTCTAGGGTGAGCTCTGCCCGGCTGCAGGGATGGCGGGGAGGGGTAAGCTCATCGCAGTGATCGGAGACGAGGACACGGTGACTGGTTTCCTGCTGGGCGGCATAGGGGAGCTTAACAAGAACCGCCATCCCAATTTCCTGGTGGTGGAGAAGGATACAACCATCAATGAGATCGAAGACACTTTCCGGTACGGTACCGCGCGAGGCCTGAACGGGCCCTCAGTGTGCACCCTAATCAATCTTCATTACCAGTTCACTTGGAAGCCTTCCGGGCAGTGTTGTAGAAGCCAACCCTAATCAGCGTGACCCTCCGCTTTGGGATGAAATTGATTCTAGGTAGGGTTGACAGAGGGTTGAGCGTGGCAGCCGTCCTGGACTCCCTTCTCATCTCTCCCCACAGGCAATTTCTAAACCGGGATGACATTGGCATCATCCTCATCAACCAGTACATCGCAGAGATGGTGCGGCATGCCCTGGACGCCCACCAGCAGTCCATCCCCGCTGTCCTGGAGATCCCCTCCAAGGAGCACCCATATGACGCCGCCAAGGACTCCATCCTGCGCAGGGCCAGGGGCATGTTCACTGCCGAAGACCTGCGCTAGGGGACTCCTCATAGCCCTCAGCCCTTCCCTCGTTTCCAGGCCTCTCCCCAGGCTTGCCATCAGCCTTCTTTACTTTTTGAGCCTCTGATTTCCAATTCCCTGCTCCTTCCCACTCCATTAAGAGGCTAGGTGAGGCGCTTCTAGGTTGCTGGGGCTCTGCTGGTTAAGGAACAGGAAGCCTGACCATCTCCCTCCACTACCTCTTCCCTGTGCTGTTACACAGTGTCATTGTTGATGTTAAATTAAAGTCATATTCTTGCTTCTCTCCAGATGGGTTGGGTGCTGGAAAGGACATGTGTGG